CACATTCAGTGTAAAGGGTGTTATGAAAATGTAAAGTTCATTAATATGCTGTATATTTTTATCCCCTTGAATGTAATTTAGAGATTATATACTGTAATAGGATTTATGACATTATACTGTTTAATCTTTAGGGTGTTACAAACACATCAAGGACAGTTGGCAGTAACTGAAGTTTGCTTGCATTTTAAGAATGCATTAGTATTGCTGAGTATCATGTACTTTCCTAAAAATAAAGAAAATTATACTCTTAGAATATTTACAGATTCAAATATTTTTTTTTCCTTGCAGGCCAAGAATAAAATCTTTATGAACTAACAAGATGAATTAAAGATGGAATGATTCATTTCTATGGTTAGGTTTTAATTAATACATGGGGGATGATTTTGGCACTTTTTCAAAGAATTTGTTTCTGTGTATCTGAATTTGCACCTACTCTGTAACCTAACTGCGATTTATAAAATGAAACAATCTCTTCTAATTTGGCACTTGATAGGTGCTTTGACTTTAAAAGGCAAGTGTATTTTTCTGTCACGAATATCTTGTCATTCTAAAATAAGTAAAAACAATGGATTGATGAAACTTCTTCACTGCTTTTTTCTTTGTGTATAACAAATACATTGATATTTTACTGGCATAAAATGTGTATTTTAGTTGAGTCTTTAAATTATTGCTCAGTGTATTTTGTTTATTTTAAGCCATTATTACTTCCTTTATGTTGGATTTGGATAGTTTAGATTGTAAGCTTCTAAAGGGCAAATAATACATCTTTTCAACTGTGGTCTTGACTAGCAGTCCCAAACCTTTTTGACACCAAGGACCAGTTTCATGGAAGAAAATTTTTCCATGGACAGGGGTCGGGGGATAGTTTCGAGATGAAACTGTTCCACCTCAGATCATCAGACATTAGATTATCATAAGGAGCATACAACCTAGATCCCTCGCATGTGCAGTTCACAATAGGGTTCATGCTCCTATGAGAATCTAATGCAGCAGCTGATTTGACAGGAGGCGGAGCTCAGGCTCTAATTCTGACTAGCCTGCCGGCTGCTCACCTCCTGCTGTGTGGCCCAGTTCCTAACAGGCCACGAACTGGTACTGATTGTTCCCCAGAGTTTGGGGACCCCTTGTCTTGACAGTATCATGCACAGGTAGGTACTTTTAAGCTGTTTGATATTATTGTCTATCTAACTGAAATTTTGTTATCTTTGACAGATACCTCCCCAACCCCCTCTCCACCAAACTCCTGGTAACCACCATTTTATTCTCTACTTCTGTGAGTTCAAATTTTTTAGATAACGTATATAATTTTTTTTTTTTTTTTATTTGTTGTTGTTTAGACAGCGTCTTGCCCTGTCGCCACGCTGGAGTCCACTGCAACCTCCGCATCCTGGGTTCAAGCAATTCTCCTGCCTCAGCCTCCCAAGTAGCTGGGACTACGGGTGCGTGCCACCACACCCAGCTAATTTTTGTATCTTTAGTAGAGATGGGGTTCACCATGTTGGCCAGGGTGGTCTCAATCTGTTGACCTCTTGATCTGCCCTCCTCGGCCTCCCAAAATGCTGGGATTACAGGCATGAGCCACCGCGCCCAGCCAGTACATAGATTTTCTAAAGTGTTCAACACTCTTATCAATTCAGATTCCACCATAATTTATATGATCAATCAAGCACTGCTTTGTTTCTCTGTAGGTCTCCTGGAATACAACATAGTCAGAGATGTGTAGAGTATGGTCCTTCTGGGTTTGCCAAATTTTGTGCTGAAGGAAAATGATGGCTCCACCGCTCTTCCTGCCTAACTCGTAGAAAGGCAGCATGGTATTGTGATAGAAACATGAGCTTTGAAGATAAGCAGTCAGATTCTGATTCCTGTTCTTCTAATAGTCCAGCCTTGTAAAGATCACTTATCCTCATAGTTAGCAAGACTTCCTCATTTAAAAAATTCTTTCCTCATAGGGTTGTTGTGAAGACTAAGTGAATTAAGTTCTGTGAAAAAATCTAGCACAGTGTTTAGCACATGAATAGTTTTCTCCATATATGTGGCCTCTCTCCTGGGATGATCACCTTGTCCCAGTTTGTCCAGGGTTTCCCTAGTTTTATCACAGAAAGTCTCATGTGTACTAGGAATCAATCTCTCTCTTTCTCTCTCTTTTTTTTTTTTTTTTTTGAGATGGAGTTTTTGCTCTGTTGTCCAGATTGGAGAGCAGTGGTGCAATCTCAGCGCACTGCAACCTCCGCCTCCTGGATTCAAGCAATTTTCCTGCCTCAGCCTCCCAAGTAGCTGGGATTACAGATGCCTGCCACCACACCCAGCTAATTTTTGTATTTTTAGTAGAGGCGAGGTTTCACCATGTTGTCCAGACTGATCTCGAACTCTTGACCTCAGGTGATCCGTCTGCCTCTGCCTCCTGAAGTACTAGGATTACAGGCGTGAGCCACCACGCCTGGCCTCTCTTCTCTCTCTCTCACTTGACTTTTCTAGGCTTATTGGCCATTCCTTGAATAAGGTACAGTCAAGTTTTACTTTAGACTTTTAAGTAGCTCAGAATAGAGTTCCTTAGCTTGTTGGTTTTTACTTATTTTTTTCATTAATGTTTCAAGGTATATTATGAGGTTGCATTATTTAATTGCTTTGTTGATTGAGCCAGGCAGATCTTTCATTTATTAGCTGGCCTGATATCAGGGCAGGAAAGCTTATGAGTTACTTTGTAAAGTGATGGTTTTATTAAAGGTGGTAATTTTGATCAGCTGACCTATTGGTGGGTTCTGATTACTTTACAGAAGTGGATGGTATTGACAAGCCTCCATCTACTTGGAAGTTTTAAAATGTGTTCTTTTTATTAAAAGGACTTCATCCTGTGAAACTAGTTTCTTCAAATTGAAGTTCTCTCAGTCTAGGCATGATGAGTTACAAAAATGATTGTTTGTAGTATTTTGGAATTGGTTTCCACCTTTATATAAACTCAAATGTCAATTTAATGTGTTCAGTAAGCCAAGCAACCTTTCTAATGAAACAAGTATAATTATGATTTATTTATATTTTTATTTCATTTCTCATTTTTTTCAGCAATCTTTCCTGTCCTCAACTATGTTTCCTTTTTAATTTAAAAAAATCAAGTAGAAAACAAATATCTGGCTTTTTTGTCAATGTCATGGTCTTATGTCAAGATCTTGAAAGGTATCTCTCCAAATTATTGTTCTGCTATAGTTATTTCTATCAAAGAAGTCCTCTTGTATAGCTATTTGTTGAATTGTGTACCTACTGAATTAGTCAAAGCTCTAGCTAAAACCATTTTTTTCTTTACCTCTCCCCTCCCCCAAAACTTGCTTTTGTTATGTATTGGCTTGCTAATCCTTGTGTTGAGCAGTATCAGACATCACCTTTCTTGGGGGCAGTTAGTCCACTCTTCCGCTTTCTTTGTCAGAGGGCTCCCTTAATAGGAGAAGTCAACAGGGAGGACAAAAAGGATTGAAAGTTGTATTTAATCAGGGTCAGAGAGGTGGTGTTCAGAGTGACGGGCCCACAGGCAGGCTGGCCTTTTATGCTTGCCGACGCAGATGGTCCCAGAGCATTCAGCTAAGTGAAGAGAAAGCTGCCCAGTGAAAGCTATTGTAGGGTAGCATCGTTACAGTTGAGAAAGGTTGCCAGGGGTAACTAGAGAGTATCACCAGTATCGTGTGATCACTAGGCTGTGCCATTGAAAATGTTAGACTGAGGATTGTATTGGGTCCCTTGGCATCTTGATGTTCATATGTAAGCAGTATTAGCTTACATTAGTGTTTTTAATTTAGTTTTTTCTGTTTTCTTCCCTTTGTTCTTTCCCTGCCTTTTTTAATATATAAAACATAGACTTATTTTAATTCACAATTTTGTAAAACCTTCTGAAAACATACCATTATTTAATAATATATCTCTTATAGGCTTTATGGTTTGGTATAAACTATACCAAATTTTTGTGAATAAATTGGATTTATGAAAATGAGGTGTAATATTTCTCGTTTAAACAGCTCTAAGTTGATTTTCCATTGCTCTGAAACTGCCCTAGTATATCCCAAGATGGGTAGTTTGTTTTTCTTTGTGATTTTAAGTAACTTATTTTAAAATATGTTAGTATTTACCTGAAAACAGTAGATAGCATTGAGTGCAGGGTTGTGACCAAGAACTCCCAAATATTTATGAAATCTATCTTCAATTTTTGCCTAAGGCAAAAGTAAAAATATGCATCCCAAATGAGCCAGAACCAAAATAGTGTAACAATCATTGGTCTCAATTTAATATACTTAATATACTTTGAATATGATTTTAATATGCCAGTTTTGGAATTCCTTAATTTCATCCCTTCTATTGTCCCCCGGATATTTTAAGAAATTACTTATAGTCACATACAAAATGTAAACACAGTAGTCTCCTGCCGTCACTAGAGGAAAACACATAGAGATTTCTATTCAATGTAAAAGTGAAATTTGAAGTGTAACTAACGTTCAAGGTGAAATGATAATAACTTTGCAAATTATTGTTTTAACTTAGATTACCAGTCAACCCAATTTAAGTCACCCTTACGTCAGTCAGAGCTGATTTTGACTTAATACTGCTTTCTCACCTGTTGAGAGAACATTAAGTGAGGACAAACATAGTACCATCCTGTAATACCAACATTGGTATTTGAGAGCTAATCATCTCCAATGTTATTATTTTGTGTTAGAGGTAACTTTTAGAAATTGGTGAATTTCAAGTGGAGCCAGGCTTTAAAATGCCTTCTGAGACCCCCACTTAATAGTTCTGACTCTAAATTAATTTCACACCTTTATTGAAAAATCTCAAATTTATGTTAAAATGAGCTGTTTGTTTCCTTCCTTTCATTAAAATACAGCTGAGTCATTTTCATTTAAAACAACTCATATTCCCATAAATAAGAACATTTGTCACAAAAAGTTAATGAATCTGGTAAAATTTAGAACTAAGATTCTAAAAGGTCTATAGATACGGCAAGAAAACTGTTTTTTGGAAAATTGAATTTTTATTAAAAAATCAACACAATGTGATTTCCCTTTATTTCCTGAAGAATAATAATTAGATTATGCTATTCTTTTATCATCATAGTTTTTTTTTAAAGGAAAATCATAATATGATCATCTAAAAGACTTAGGGAAAAAAATACATCTGTATCACTTATGGTGAGGTTGGCTTACCAGGATTTATGAATAAAGATTGTAGTGTCAATGCAAATTTTAATTACATTGCTTCTTTAATGAATCTTGATAAGTCTAAGACATTGAAGTTATAGCATTTTATGGTTATTATTTTTATTTTACCGATCCACTTTTTCTTTATCTATGTACATGATACAGATGTGACTGAAACACATGGTAAACCGAATGACCTTGAAGAAGAAAAGAACAAATTTCCATTTCATGTATTTTCATTTAAATTGACCACGTGACACACACAGTGGGACCAGGGAGATTCACATAAAAAAAAATTTACATTAAACTTCAGCAGAGACTTCCTATCACTTTGGTCTTTGATTCATTACAGGTAACATGAATATGAGAGGGAATGGTACATATTTAGTAGTTATCACATGTCATCACAACATAGATTAAAAAACAAAACCGTTTTTATGATTCACAAGTATAGATATGAATGTTACCTCCTTGATACAGTTTAAAGTTGACTCTTTAAAGATAGTCCTTTTATACAATTAAACCATCCTATCAACATATATTTTAAGTATATAAATTATTATATATGCACTTATAATTTTATACTGGAAATTAGGAGCTAGTAAACTAATTTCAGTTTTGCCAGTTGTTTAAATTTTTCTTTAACGTGAACCAAAACCTTTTTCGATTCCATTATTATGTTAGTAATAGTAATATATGAGTGTTACCAGAACATTAATGATTGGAATATTTAGCAAAACCCATTAATGATGGTGTGAGTTAAGGACTATCCCTATATTTCAGGTATATGGCAGTTATGGTGAGAACGTACAACCAGAATAATCACAATTTATTTGTTACAGTGAATTCCATTTTACGAAGAACTGGCAGGTTTTTTAATCTGAACAATATTCATACCAACTAACATACTTAAGAGGTACTCAGATGCTTGCTGAATAAATGTAGTTTAAGATAATACTTTTGAAAGTTGGCTGACATAAGAAAAATGGTAATCTTTAATGGGAAATTGCAGCCTTTGGTGTTTATTTACAAAGAGTTGGGAACTTTTTAAATGCTGTTAACCCTTTATATTGGTTTGAATCTCATCTGGGATAATTGAGAAGGCTCATTGTCATTTTGAGGATCCCAGACTCCCACAAAAAAAAAGATGAGAGTGGGGTGTTGACTAGAGAGCTCCAAGTGATAAAATCTAGGAAAGAACACTAAAAAAAGGCGTCAGAAGGTTTGGGTTTAAGCCCGCTAATATGTGTTTATTACTTACCTATAAAAAGATTACTTATCTATAAAAAGGTGATCTCTACCTACTTTAAGAATTACTACATTCATGAAATTAGAGTAAGTATGTGAAAGTACATACGAGTTGAGTATTCCTTATCCAAAATGCTTGGGACCAGAAATGTTTTAGATTTTGGATTTTTTCAAATTTTGAGATATTTGTGTTATATACTTAAAGTGGAGCATAACATTTCCTTTGAGTGCCATGTTAATGCTCAAAAAGTTTCTTTTTTTTTTTTTTTTGGATTTTTGAATTAGGGATACTCAACCTGTTCTTGGAAATCTGTAACATATGGTATGCATGTAAATTGATGGTTCAAATAATCACTAATACTACTCACATTGCTGCCACTGCTGATGCCTTATAACTAGTATCAGAAGAGCCTCTTGGGATGTTTATACTGTAGTCTACCCTTATCTTTAGGGAATACATTCCAGCATTCCCAGTGGATGTCTAAAACTGCAGATAGTACTGAACCCTGTATGCATTGTTTTTTCCTATACATACATACATCCCTATGATAAAGTTTAAATTATAAATTAGGCACAATAAGAGAACAACAAGATAGAACAATTATAACAGTATAGCATAATGTCAGTTAATGTGAATGTGGCACTGTACTCACCCTTCTTGTGTTGATGTGAAATTATGAGATGAAGTAAGGTGAATAATGTAGGCATTGTAAGCATTGTGATGTAGTATTAGGCTACTACTGACCTTGAACACAAGCATTGTGATACCTTAACAGTTAATCTGATAACCCAGATGGCTACTAGGTGACTTACAGGTAGATAAGGTATATAGCATGGATACACTGGACAAAGGCATGATTCACATCCTCATGGGGACAGTGCAAGATTTCATCATGCTACTCAGAATGGCGTGCAGTTTAAAACTTAAGAATTGTTTATTTCTGGAATTTTCATATAATATTTTTGGACTACAGCTGACTACGGGTAACTGAAACTGTGGAACATGAACCCACCGATAATGGAAGGCTACTGTATTTTAATATTTGCCAACACTGAGCATTTGAAATGAGCTACTTTGGCAGGAAAGATTATAAATAATTGAGTAGATATCAATGGATGAGCATCATAGTGCTCTATCAGCCCTTTGGGAGACCATGAGTAACCTATCATTTGGTTTTAGCTCTTTGTCTTGATTCACTTTATCAAAATGGGACTATAGATGACTTGTGGTAGGTTCTAGAGTGCAAGAAATGAGAAAATAAGTGAATGAGCTTTGCCCAGCCACAGATTCTTAACAGTGCTGAGGGAATTGTCCTGAGGTCTTTGCAAAATCCTAAATTAATGATTATCACTATAACAGATTTTTCTTTACTTCTTTCCATGTAACATGTATTTTCTTCCAACAGATATTTTTAATTGACTTCTTCAGATCAACATTAGTAGGTGACGTTTTAATAAGCATTCTACATTGTTTCCAGCATTTACCTGATGAAATTAGGATAAAATGCCATTTCTGACTGGTTACTAGCTTCCAAACAGCAGCCTTGTAGAACCTGCCATTCAGATTCATGAGTCAGCAGAATTTATAAATTATGATAGGTCATGGATCTTTGTTTTTTTCCCCAGATTGTCAAAAACACATGCCAAGTGTTGTGCAGCTTTATGTACTCTTTCTTTATATACTAGCCAACAGCCTACAATGGTAGTTCTCATCGTGTGGTCTGTGTACCTCTGGGAGTCCCTGGTTCCTTTCAGTGTCCCTTTCTTCAAGGTCAAATCTGTGTTGCTAGTAATACTAAGAAGTTATTTACCTTTTTCAATGTGTTGACATTTCCACTGATGATAAGGAGTAAGGAGTAAAAGTTCTGGCTCCTTAGAATGAATGAAGGCAATTACATGAAACCTTACTAATAATATTCTATATGTTATTTCTACATGCCTGTAGTTTTTTTAAAAAGCTAGTTAGTTTCACTTAGGAATGTTCTTGAAGCAATAAAAATAATTTTATTAAGCCTCAATACTCTAGTACATGTCTTTGAATATTCTGTATGATGAAACGGGAAGTACTGTACACACAAAATAAAACTCGGTGAACCAGTATTTTCCACATGACCCATTCATTATGTTACAAAATTATGCATGAGTGAAAATTTCATTTACTGTCCAAGAGAGACCAATTTTAGATTTTACATTGTAACTAACTTTTAGGAAACTATCACCTGTTAATTTTGGCCTAGTGTAAAAGAACAGTTTCCATAGGTATGGTAAAAAGCAATTGAATTACTGTTTTCTTTTTCAACTGCATAACTGTGTAATGCCAGATAATCTTCATACCATAGGGGAAAAATACTTTTTTTCAACCCTCATAGATTCTTCATTGGATATGGATACCTATAACAAAAGACAGAAGTTTATTGACATGTATATTTTATATATACATGGGAGACACCCATGGAATTAGTAGTTTTCAAGGTGGCTTTGAATAGAGCATTTTCAACAAAGAACAGTAAGTTTTTAGAGAATACAAGACTGAGGAAAAGGACTTTGAATCTGTAGCCGTAGTAAATTTTGGAAGGGCAAATCAATATGGCGGGTAGAGGCTAGTTGGTGAAGCTTATTAACACAGATTCTTTTCCAGGCTAAAGTTGTCTTCAGTGGTTAACCTTTGTTTCTCCTAGTAGAGAGGTGGGCAGGATACCTTTTGTCTTTGCAAATCTATGTCTTGATTTAGGCAAGTGGAAGGCAGAGAGGTTTCTTGCATCTGCTCCTTCAAAACTACCTTCAGTAGAACAATCCTTCCTATTTTGGGGTAGCATATTCTGGTTTCCCAGAACATACTTCAGTCAAAACAACATATCACAGCAGATTAAATACAGAGCCAGATATGACAACTCAACTATTTTCTAGTAAGCCAGATATGGAAAGACATTTGAAAATACAAAACAATGCCACTCTTCTCATTTCGGAAAATAGATTTTTCATAGAAGTTTCACTTTTATTTATTTTTTATTTTTAAATTAGTGGAGAACTATTTAATTTTTTTTTTTTTAGTTTTAATGTCTAGTATGGGAGATACTAATAGTAACAGACCAAATAAACAAAGGCTCTTTGAGGCTCTCAATTTTTAAGAATATAAAGGGATCCTGAGACTTAAAAATTTGAAAACTGCTAAGCTCTCTCTCACTGTGTGACTCGCCTGCTCGCCCTTTGCCTTCTGCCATGATTCTAAGTTTCCTGAGCCCTCACTAGAAGCTAAGCAGATGCTGGTGCCATGCTTCTTTTGTATATAGCCTGCTGAAGAGTGAACCAAATAAACCCTCTTTTCTTTATAAATTTCACAGCCTCAGGTATTTATAGCAACACAGAGATTAAAATCTTATTAGGGCAAGGGGTATAGCTGGTCCTAAAATTGTAAGATTAGGAACTATACTTTGTATTCTAGTTCATAAGTATAAAAGCCCTGGATGAGAAATTGATCTGAGGAAAGCTTTATTGCAAATTAAAGGACTCAGGAGAATAGATATCGCTGGGCAATGGAGGATATCTCATCATACCCCCCTTGAGCAGTTTGCTTTTATCATGACTTTGAGCACTATCCTTTATGTCTCTGTTCCTCAATTTCTCCAGTTATAAAATAGGACCATTTTTACATCAGCGCCTCCTCTCCCTGTCTTACAGGGGTTTGACAAGGATCAAATGAGTTGCTTTAAAGAGAACATGTGAGATAAGATATCTCCTCACAGTAGGTTTCCAGGATCCTGTCCAGGATGATCACAGTCAGCATGGGGTTAATACACAGATTCAAGAGGCATATCAAAGGAGATCTGATAAGATTTAGTGACTGGATGAATACAGGGAATAAACAGAAATTAGTTAAAAATTATTCTAAGGAGCCAGATGCTGTGGCTCATGCCTGTAATCCTAGCTCTTTGGGAGGCTGAGGCGGGCAGATTACTTCAGCCTAGGAGATCGAGAGCAACCTGGGCAACATGGTGGGACCCAGCTCTACAAAAAATACAAAAATTGGCGTGGCACATGCCGGTAGTCCCAGCTAGCTCCTTGGGAGGCTGAGGTGGGAGGATCGCTTGAGCCTGTGAGGTTGAGGCTGCAGTGAGCCGTGATTGTTCGTGCCACTGCACTTTAGCCTGGGTGAGAGAGCGAGATCCTGTCTCTTAAAAAAAAAAAAAAAAAAAAAAAAAAAAGTTTGTTCTGAGGGCTTAATTGTCAATATTTTAGTAACAAATTGGAGGAATTGGAGAGAAAAGCAAAAAATAGATATTTAAAAACCCAGGCTTTTAAGATCAGGATTGTAGGATTGTAGCACAGAAGTTAAAGAAAAGTGGCCAGAAAAATAATTAAGGACAAAACAGGTAGGGCATGGATGGCTGTTTAAGGTTGGCTTTCAGGAAGCAGAGGAGTTTTGTAAGACAATAGGCAAGCATCGAAAAGAAACTTGGATTATTATAACATGTAGCAGAAAAAATGAAAAACAAAACAAAAAAAACTTGGGTTAGCGTCTAATGGTCGGGGCTGGTTATACAATTTGTGGGATACAGTGTGAATGAAAATGAAATGCAGGCCTTTGTTCAAAAAGCAAGGGGAAAAGTACAGTTAAGAGTGCTAATGTTTAAAGCTTTTTTCCTTTGGGAAGAAAAACATGGTAGAGTTAATAGCAATAAATAAGTAAACACAAATTCAAAATTATGTTTGTGGGTATCATGCTTTTATAAAAGATAGTAAATAAATAATACCTTATCACTGTGAAATCTTGATTAATCATGACTTTCTGGCTCTTTTTTCTGCAAATTCATTTTAGTCATCAAAATTTATACTTTTATAAAGTTTCATTTTTAATTTATATAATTGGAAGTAATGTCAATTATGTTTGGCAAATGCAAGATTACAAATATTTTTTGATAATTTTTGATTTTGAGGACAGGCCTTGTACTGATGCCACTGTTAAGAACATTTTATAGGCTGTGACAACATTAGGATAAATTTCTGATAAATTATTTCAAAATCTAAATTTAGAACATCTAGAGCTAATTTTTAGAACAATTTTTCTAAAAGCTTTAACTCTACAAATCAGTTCTGTGTATAGATTTAATTCTAAGTGTAGATTTATACAGGGGTATTTAAATATTCTTTCTGCTATTTCTTGTAACTTGGAAGTTGTACAACTTCCAAGAAACCAAATGACTTCATGACTTGTATATAATTCAGAATGTCTGTTTGTGCATCCTACCTCATATCTTCAGGTATGAAGATATGGAAACATTAAATTTAAAATAATCCTTCTCATTAACAGTTGGTTCTTCATTAAAACAGTTGGTTCTCATACAAAAATATTGTTCTTTTCAACCAAATGTGACAATCTTTATATTCAATTTCTCTTTCTAAAGCTATTGCTATTTGGTTTGCAATGTTGCAGTGGTTTATAAAACTGGAGATTATAAATGCCTTGATGAATTCTGATATATTTTTGGTGCCATGACTTGGATACTTTGCAATAATATGCTGACAAAGGTTTTACTCTCTGAGCACCAACACTTCCTGTCCTGGTCCTTAGGCTGGAGAGTTAATATTTGCGCATATACTGTTAGGATAGGTTCCAGGAAGAGGAGTACTTTGGCTTTCCACTGTATATCCCCAGTGCTGAGCCGCTCTTTCATGGGGCTGCTGCCATCATTGCCATTGCCAATCTGGGCTCAGTCCTGGCCACTGCCTTGAGTGCCCTGTGTTGTCCACGTCTGTCCCAGGTATTCACATTTGGGCCCAGGCAGCCAGTCCAGCTGCTTAGTGCATATGCTGACACTTGACATATTTCCTCTGTTCTGTGCTCCATTGTCCCACTGGTCTTCATCTACAAAGTACAAGTTCAAAGTCATTAACAAGTTCAAGATGGCGACAAAGGACCGTTCAACTAAATAGAGGCCCCTTTTGAGAGCAAGCCCATGTGTGACTGCACAAGTTACATACCTGGTAAGCTTACTCTGCCCATTTATATTGCCGAACACGGTTAAGTAATAATTTATTTGTTTTGTAGGAGAAGATGGTATAAACTGGTCCATCAGTGACAAAGACATTGAGGTAAAATCAAATTGTTTTTAAAATTCAGAATATTTTTTTAATTCTTGATTTTTTTTTCCCTTAGGCCCAGATAGCTAATAACCGAACACCTGGAAGATGGACCCAGCGGTACTATTCAGCCAACAAAAACATTATCTGTAGAAATTGTGACAAACGTGGTCATTTATCAAAAAACTGCCCCTTACCACGAGTACGTGAAATATGCTTTGCTTCTTTCCACATTGAAGAGATTTTATGTTTTTTTCGCCACATAGAAAGTTCGTCGCTGCTTCCTGTGCTCCAGGAGAGGACATCTCCTGTATTCCTGTCCAGCCCCCCTTTGCGAATACTGTCCTGTGCCTAAGATGTTGGACCACTCATGTCTTTTCAGACATTCCTGGGATAAACAGTGTGACCGATGTCATATGCTAGGCCACTATACAGATGTGAGTATCCTGCATATAACTAATTTGTCAGGGCTCCCAGCTGATCAATATTTTTATTTTCCAGGCTTGCACAGAAATCTGGAGGCAGTATCACCTAACGGTGAGTAGAAACACCTTTTTTATTTTCCCCAATCAACAAACCCTCACAAATATTCATGTTGCAGACCAAACCTGGACCACCCAAAAAGCCGAAGACCCCTTCAAGACCATCAGCCTTAGCATATTGCTATCACTGCGCGCAAAAAGGCCATTATGGACACGTAAGTTTGAGTGACATTTGGGCATGAAGCATTGTGACATCATAATTTTACATACAATTTATAGGAATGTCCAGAAAGAGAAGTGTATGACCCGTCTCCAGTATCTCCATTCATCTGCTACTATGATGACAAATATGAAATTCAGGAGAGAGAAAAGAGACTAAAACAAAAAATAAAAGGTATGTTGCTAGACTTCTTGTTAGATCACATTTGAATATGCAAAAATACTTTTATATTTTTCAGTACTCAAGAAAAATGGGGTTATCCCAGAGCCATCCAAGCTACCTTATATAAAAGCAGCAAATGAGAACCCCCACCATGATATAAGGAAGGGCCGTGCCTCATGGAAAAGCAACAGGTGGCCTCAAGAAAATAAAGAAACACAAAAAGAAATGAAGAACAAGAATAGAAACTGGGAGAAGCACAGGAAGGCTGACAGACATCGTGAAGTGGATGAGGATTTTCCCAGGGGCCCCAAAACCTACTCTTCTCCTGGCAGTTTTAAAACCCAGAAGCCTTCTAAGCCCTTTCACCGTTCATCACATTACCACACGTCAAGAGAAGACAAGTCTCCCAAGGAAGGCAAGAGGGGCAAGCAGAAGAAAAAGGAGAGGTGCTGGGAAGATGATGACAATGATAACTTATTTCTTATTAAGCAGAGAAAAAAAAAGTCTTAAGCCGTCAGGCAGCCTCTGATGTGGCTTTTCATTGTTCATTTGGCCTTTGTGTCTATAACCTTCTGGCACTGTGTTTATTATCTATGATTAAATAAAGTGAGTTTTTGGTTTTGTTTTTTTAATTTCAGCCATTCCTAGAGTTACTGAATATCCATGGAGATCTCAATTCTCTGTGTCCAACAGGATATTAGGTAAGAAAGTACAAAGATAAACCTGGACTTCTCCTATTCCAATATGTCATCTTTACTCAGAATCCTAGGGATAGGTAGAAGAATTCATCTTTTCAAGAAAGTGTTTTAAAAATACTTTGGGAAAAAAACTGCATCAAAGGTAATTTATCCTCAAATTAAATCCTTGCAGGAAGAGAAATTAACACTAAGAAAAAGTCATCAATATTTTTCAACTTTTTTTTTTTTTTTTTTTACTTTGGAAAGGACAATAACTATAAACCTATATCCAGATTTTCTTTCTGCTGAAGCTGTTGTCAGAATCTTCCTTTGGACAAAACATCACTAGCTGACTATAAAAACAAAAGTGTCATCATTGAAGCCCTGAAGAGGCAGGGAATTGAGCTTCAGCAAAATACAGGAAAAGAACTATCCAGTATAAATGTCAGAAGACAGATTTCCTAAACAAGTAAAAGAGACATCAAAAATTTTAACATAATCACAATGAAATCATTTTTTACCACTTTTACAGCGGTGTTTCAAGCGGACTGTCACTCAGATCTGCAGAGATGAATATTACTCAAAAAATTTTTTTGTTCTCTTGCATTTTTTTCAACTACCGCAAAGCTATACAGATTTTTTTGTACTTGTGGATCTTTTGTACTTCTCATAACCTAATGTCAGACTAAGAAAAATAAAATATCTGAGAGTAAATACATGTGTTTATTATGTAAAAAGACAATGAG